GAAAAGTCCTAATAGTAGAAGAACCCTCCATAAACCTGGAGTGACTATATGGATGCCCCCCACCCTACCACACATTCGAAGAACCCGTATACATAAAATCTAGACAAAAAAGGAAGGAATCGAACCCCCCAAAGCTGGTTTCAAGCCAACCCCATGGCCTCCATGACTTTTTCAAAAAGGTATTAGAAAAACCATTTCATAACTTTGTCAAAGTTAAATTATAGGCTAAATCCTATATATCTTAATGGCACATGCAGCGCAAGTAGGTCTACAAGACGCTACTTCCCCTATCATAGAAGAGCTTATCACCTTTCATGATCACGCCCTCATAATCATTTTCCTTATCTGCTTCCTAGTCCTGTATGCCCTTTTCCTAACACTCACAACAAAACTAACTAATACTAACATCTCAGACGCTCAGGAAATAGAAACCGTCTGAACTATCCTGCCCGCCATCATCCTAGTCCTCATCGCCCTCCCATCCCTACGCATCCTTTACATAACAGACGAGGTCAACGATCCCTCCCTTACCATCAAATCAATTGGCCACCAATGGTACTGAACCTACGAGTACACCGACTACGGCGGACTAATCTTCAACTCCTACATACTTCCCCCATTATTCCTAGAACCAGGCGACCTGCGACTCCTTGACGTTGACAATCGAGTAGTACTCCCGATTGAAGCCCCCATTCGTATAATAATTACATCACAAGACGTCTTGCACTCATGAGCTGTCCCCACATTAGGCTTAAAAACAGATGCAATTCCCGGACGTCTAAACCAAACCACTTTCACCGCTACACGACCGGGGGTATACTACGGTCAATGCTCTGAAATCTGTGGAGCAAACCACAGTTTCATGCCCATCGTCCTAGAATTAATTCCCCTAAAAATCTTTGAAATAGGGCCCGTATTTACCCTATAGCACCCCCTCTACCCCCTCTAGAGCCCACTGTAAAGCTAACTTAGCATTAACCTTTTAAGTTAAAGATTAAGAGAACCAACACCTCTTTACAGTGAAATGCCCCAACTAAATACTACCGTATGGCCCACCATAATTACCCCCATACTCCTTACACTATTCCTCATCACCCAACTAAAAATATTAAACACAAACTACCACCTACCTCCCTCACCAAAGCCCATAAAAATAAAAAATTATAACAAACCCTGAGAACCAAAATGAACGAAAATCTGTTCGCTTCATTCATTGCCCCCACAATCCTAGGCCTACCCGCCGCAGTACTGATCATTCTATTT